GGCAGTAGTCACAGCCAGGAGTGTGGCATCAGTGTGGCATGGTGCTGGCATCTGACGGTGCTGAGGCAGATTTGGGACATGTCCTCCCTGCCGTTTTTCTGACCCAGGGTCACGTGCTGCATTGGGACCCCCTCCAGTCTGGGCAGGGCCTCGTCGAGCTCTTTCTTGACTCCATGCTTCTGAAGATCTCTGGCTGGTCATTTTGTAGAGTTGGCCTGTTTTGAGATTGTCTGACATTTCTTCAGAATTAAATAATCAGGTTCCAGGCCAGGCGTGGTGGTGATACATACCTGTAATCCCAGCACTGTGGGAGGCTGAGGTGGGTGGATCACCTGAGGTCAGGAGTTTGAGACCAGCCTGGCCAACATGGCGAAATGCTGTCTTTACTACAAATACAAAAATTAGCTGGGTGTGGTAGTGTGTGCCTGTAATCCCGGCTACTTGGCAGTCTGAGGCAGGAGAATCGCTTGAACCCGGGAGGCGGAGGTTGCAGTGAGCCGAGATCACACCACTGCACTCCAGCCTGGGCGATGGAGAAAGACTCTGCCTCAAAAAAAAAAAAAAAAAAAAAAAAAAAAGGAAATTCAGGTTCCTGTGTTTGTGTCCTGGGCACCTCACAGGAGGCTCTCGGGGTGTTCACATTGATCGCTGGGTTCAGGTGCCTTCCGGGCAAACCTGCTGTTACTGTTTTTCCTTGGTGGCTGCCGAGCATCTTTTGGGGATCACTCTGAGGCTGTGAGCTCTGTTTCTCGCCATACGTTCTCTGCGGGTCCAGCATCATGGATGCATCTTGCCTGAGACTGTTGTGTTGGGACATTGGTCAAGTGGTGATTTTAAAGCATTTCCCTCATTCTCTCTGCACTCACTAGTGGCTCCCCACCACCCCGTGAGGAGGCGCTTCCCGCCACCCCCACCTCACCTGGGTCCATGGGTTCCTGGGTTCCTGATTCCTGGGTTCGTGGGTTCGTGGGTTCCTGGGTTCCTGGGTCCATGGGTCTATGGGTTCCTGGGTTTGTGGGTCCATGGGTTCATGGGTTCCTGGGTCTGTGGGTGGCTGGTTCCTGGGTTTGTGGGTCTGTGGGTCCCTGGGTCCGTGCGTTCCTGGGTTCATGGGTTCCTGGATCTGTGGGTTCCTGGTTCCTGGGTCCGTGGGTCCGTGGGTTCTTGGGTTCCTGGGTCTGTGGGTACCTGGGTCTTTGGGTCCCTAGGTCCCTGGGTTCCTGGATCTGTGGGTTCCTGGGTTCGTGGGTTCGTGGGTTCTGGGTCTGTGGGTCCATGGGTTCCTGGGTTCTGAGGTTCATGGGTTCCTGGGTGCCTGTGTTCACTGCTGCTCGCTTTGCTCTGTGTCACAGGCAGGCTGCTGGGGAGCCATCCTCACTTCCTGTACCTCAACAGGCTCCAGCTCTTTTCCCTGCCCCAGCCCTGAAATCAGCCGTTTCTATACAGACTGTGAGGCCTGTTTTTAAAATAAAATCCTAGTTATTATTTTTTCAAGTTATAGTGTGGCTGCTGTTGCCTTTCTAGGGTTGTGTGTGTGCTTTGTGCAATCAGGAGGGTTTGGAAGGTGGGTGTGCAGCCCCTCGTGGTGCACGGTGTGAAGGGAGCTGGCCCCTCACCTTGCAGGAGTGGTTGGTGGGATTAGGGAGGGAGGCTGGCTTGTCAGCCATAGAGCCCCATCCTGTGAGGGCTCTGAGGCTGGGAGAGAGGTGAGTCCGGGCCGTGGCTGTGAGCTGGTGGCTCTGACGCTGGGACAGAGGTGAGTCCCGGCTGTGGCTGTGGCTGTGAGCTGGTGGCTCTGACGCTGGGACAGAGGTGAGTCCGGGCCGTGGCTGTGGCTGTGAGCTGGGGGCTCTGACGCTGGGACAGAGGTGAGTCCCGGCTGTGGCTGTGGCTGTGAGCTGGTGGCTCTGACGCTGGGACAGAGGTGAGTCCGGGCCGTGGCTGTGAGCTGGTGGCTCTGACGCTGGGACAGAGGTGAGTCCGGGCCGTGGCTGTGAGCTGGGGGCTCTGACGCTGGGACAGAGGTGAGTCCGGGCCGTGGCTGTGGCTGTGAGCTGGTGGCTCTGACGCTGGGACAGAGGTGAGTCCGGGCTGTGGCTGTGGCTGTGAGCTGGGGGCTCTGACGGTGGGACAGAGGTGAGTCCGGGCTGTGGCTGTGAGCTGGTGGCTCTGACGCTGGGACAGAGGTGAGTCCGGGCCATGGCTGTGGCTGTGAGCTGGTGGCTCTGACGCTGGGACAGAGGTGAGTCCGGGCCGTGGCTGTGGCTGTGAGCTGGTGGCTCTGACGCTGGGACAGAGGTGAGTCCGGGCCGTGGCTGTGAGCTGTTGGCTGTGAGCTGTTGGCTCTGACGCTGGGACAGAGGTGAGTCCGGGCCGTGGCTGTGGCTGTGAGCTGGGGGCTCTGACGCTGGGACAGAGGTGAGTCCCGGCTGTGGCTGTGAGCTGGGGGCTCTGACGCTGGGACAGAGGTGAGTCTGGGCTGTGGCTGTGAGCTGGCACCCCAGTTACTGGTGGTTTTTCCCCAGCTGACATCGACCAGCGTGGGGTGTGCAGTGTGGCTGGCTCTGATTTGTGCTCCTTAGTTTGAGACAATTTGAATGGAGCCACTGCTGTGGAGAGGCCTCCTTCTGAAGCATCACAAGTGGGCCCGGCTGACCCTAGCCCAGTGCACGACACCCCTCTTGGAGTCTGGGGTTCTTGGCTGTGGGCTGGAGATGACAGTGGTGGCTGCCGAGGGTGGTGGGAGTGGTCAGTGCTGAGCACGCGATTTCAGATCCAGTGAGCCAGGCGGGCACAGCCTTTAGCTGATGTGGTGTGTCCCCTGGCCTGGAACAGCCCCATGGGTGGGTGGCACCCGTCAGGACCTGTGCACAGACCCTGCCTGGGTTTGGTCTGCCCAGTCCCCTGGACCTGGCAGCAGCGGGGCTGTGCCTGGTGACGGGAAGGCTCTGAGCCAGGCTGGGTGGCCCACTGTGCGCGTCGCTGCTGTGTTGGTGGTGGCGCCTTTGCCCTGGCCCTCATTCAGGAAGATGCTGGCTTTTGGGCTCTAGGGAAGTGCATGTTGGTTTCTGTCGAGAGCGGTTGTGTGTGTACATTTTAAGCGTGGAACGCAGGTATCGAACCGTGTTGAAACCTTTCCAGCATTGGCAGAAGTGTGCGTGTGAGTCTCCTTTGCCCTTTTACTTTACTGGCAGGTGTAGTGAACTTGGATGCCGCCTGCCTTCCTAGCATGGCCCACGTGGCCGGGCGGTCCTTCTGATGGGGCGGCTCACGTGGCTCCCACGTGCCAGGCTTTTGGGGCAGATGCTCCTGAGCGGTGCTGCCTACGGGTTGCCTTCATTGGTGGTGGTGAGGCCTGGGCTTTGGCGTCCTGTCCGCCCTTAATCCTTGCCTAGGAGCAGTCTGTGGGCCCCAGAAGACTGGCCGGAAACTGAAGCCGGGCGGCAGCTGAGGACGCACACCCTGGAGGTTGTGTGGACGTTCCGTCACTGCTGTCTTAATTCCCAGGCACTCTTCTTTTTCTCTGGAAGTTCCTTTTTGAGGGTGTCCTGGTGTTCATGGAGGTGCCGTATCACTCCGAGGGCAGAGGGCTGCTGCTGAGGAAGGCCTTGCCCTCTCACCTAGCACTCTTCTCCAAGTTGCTGGTTTTGCTTGTTTGCACCTTGTCTGTTTTGGCCTCTGTTGGGTCTGAACTAGGTGTCCTTGGCAGCTGCTCACACCCAACAGTGGGACCCTGAGAAGGGTCAAAGCCGGGGCAGTTTGGGGACACGCTGGGTGCAGGGCCACCTTGCTGGGCACCTCGGCTGGTTGGTGTCTGTTGGGAGCAGCCCTGGGGCCGCCCCGCAGCCTCTGCCTGCAGTACAGACGGATCTGCCCACTCCTGAGGCTGGAGAGCTCAGAGCCTGAAAGACCCCCTGAGCCCTCGCCCTTCCTCCGCCGGCCCCTTGCTGTCAGCACGCCAGGTGCAGACCCTGGCAGGCTTCCTGTGCCCCAGCTTCAGTGTGGAGCGCTTGCCTAGCTGGCTGGCATGGGAGCGGGAGGGGTGTTTGGCCACTTGGAGCAGAAGGGGGTGGGTAGTCAGAGTTTCTGTGTTCCTGGCTTGATATTGGCTTTCCAGCAGCTTCCCAGCTTCCAGAATGTCCTTGCCATCATCTCCCATCCTGTTTCCTCTTTTTTGGAGCAGAGGCCTGGGGTGGCCTATCTTCTTCTTTCAGTTGAGGCTTCCGGGGCGGGTGGGTCTAATGTGTGTCTTTGCCTTTAGCCAGAAGACCACCGTGATTAGATTTTCCAGAAGAGAACTCGCGTGGTAGTTTTGAAAATGGGAGGGTGTTTGTGAGGTGGGATATCAGAAATACTTTATACAGAGGGGACCCAACATGTAGCAGAAACATCAACAAAATGGTTTTGCGTATAATCACATGATGATTTCTCTCTTCTGAGAAACAGGCACAAATCCTGAAGAGCCCGTGGGCGTGGACTGCTCATCTGTAAAGAAAGTGGAGACATGACCTTGAGATTTGGCTGACCCAGCAATGCTGGGGCCTTCGCAAGTCTGATGTTCCAGGACTCCAGTGCCTGTTGGTGTGGACGGAGGACACGGGGCCCCGACCATGGTCACACTCATCACTGAGAAGCTGCAGAGCCAGAGCCTGGACGACCTCACCTGCAAGGCGGAGGCTGGCCCGGTAAGCAGCTGCAGGTGGCACCAGGCTGGGTGGTCACAGTATTGAAACTTCTCTTTCCTGTCAGTTGCAGTATTCTGCGGAAACCCTGAACAAGAGCGGTCGTCTGTTCCCTTTGGAGCTCAACGGTGAGCACTTTAGGAGCTGTGGCCGGAGGCCTCTTCCCCTGCCTCTTTGTGTCTTTTTTTGTAGACCAGAGTCCCTGGAAGGTCTTCAGTGGAGGACCGCCCGTCAGAAGCCAGGCAGCCACGGGCCCTGATTTCTCCTTCCTGCCGGGCCTGTCTGCTGCCGCTCACACCATGGGTCTTCAGTGGCAGCCACAGTCCCCGCGCCCAGGCGCAGGCCTGGGTGCAGCCAGCACCGTGGACCCCAGTGAAAGCACAGGCTCGTCCACGGCCCCACCGACCAAGCGGCATTGCCGGTCCTTGTCAGAACCCGAGGAGCTTGTGCGCTGCCGGTCCCCCTGGCGCCCCGGCAGCTCCAAGGTCTGGACTCCAGTCTCCAAGAGGCGGTGCGACAGCGGCGGGAGTGCCACGCGGCAGGGAAGCCCCGGCGCCGTCCTGCCGAGGAGTGCTGTGTGGTCGACCGGTCCCACCTCGCCCGCCACGCCCCGGCCGTCCTCCGCCAGCGGCGGCTTCGTGGACAGCAGCGAGGGCAGTGCGGGCTCAGGCCCGCTCTGGTGTTCCGCGGAGTCCTGCTTGCCCTCCACGAGGCGCCGCCCGTCCCTCTCACAGGAGCGACTCGCGGGTGCGGGCACTCCCCTGCCCTGGGCCAGCAGCAGCCCCACGTCCACGCCTGCGCTGGGCGGGCGCCGTGGGCTGCTCCGGTGCCGCTCACAGCCTTGCGTGCTCAGTGGGAAGAGGAGCCGGCGCAAACGGAGGCGTGAGGAGGACGCCAGGTGGACACGCCCATCCTTGGACTTCCTGAAAATGACCCAGGTGAGGCTTTCTTATTTCCAGGGGCTCAGAGGAATGCTTTAAGCCCGTATCTTTTCTATTGCAGACTTTAAAAAATTCAAAAAGCCTTTGCTCCCTCAATTACGAAGATGACGATGAGGATGACACCCCAGTGAAGACGGTTCTGTCCTCCCCATGTGACTCCCGGGGCCTCCCTGGCATCACCATGCCTGGCTGCAGCCAGAGGGGCCTCAGGACCAGCCCTGTCCACCCCAACCTGTGGGCCTCTAGGGAGTCGGTGACCAGTGATGGCTCCCGCAGGAGCAGCGGGGACCCCCGTGATGGGGACAGTGTCGGGGAGGAGGGCGTCTTCCCCCGGGCCCGCTGGGAGCTGGACCTGGAGCAGATCGAGAACAACTGAGGCTGGTGGGGGCTGGTCGGGGCCATGGCTGCCGCCTGCACCTGCCCTGGGGCACAGAGTAGGTTTCCTGTGAGCTGGTCGGGGCCACGGCCCGGCACCTGCCCTGGGGCACAGAGTAGGTTTCCTGTGAGCTGGTCGGGGCCACGGCTGCCGCCGGCACCTGCCCTGGGGCACAGAGTAGGTTTCCTGTGAGCTGGTCGGGGCCACGGCTGCCGCCGGCACCTGCCCTGGGGCACAGAGTAGGTTTCCTGTGAGCTGGTCGGGGCCACGGCTGCCACCGGCACCTGCCCTGGGGCACAGAGTAGGTTTCCTGTGAGCTGGTCGGGGCCACGGCTGCCGCCTGCACTGCCCTGGGGCACAGACTAGGTTTCCTGTGAGCTGGTCGGGGCCATGGCTGCTGCCTGCACCTGCCCCAGGGCACAGAGTAGGTTTCCTGTGAGCTGGTCGGGGCCATGGCTGCCGCCTGCACCTGCCCCGGGGCACAGAGTAGGTTTCCTGTGAGCTGGTCGGGGCCATGGCTGCCACCGGCACCTGCCCTGGGGCACAGAGTAGGTTTCCTGTGAGTTGGTCGGGGCCACGGCTGCCGCCTGCACTGCCCTGGGGCACAGACTAGGTTTCATGTGAGCTGGTCGGGGCCATGGCTGCTGCCGGCACCTGCCCTGGGGCACAGAGTAGGTTTCGTGTTGCTTGGAACATTAAGGCGTAATTTTGATTCAGTTTTTCCTAAAGAAGCATTTTGCATTTTTATGGCTTTTGCAGTTCGGGAGAAAGCTTCTCTATTTTGGATGCATTTCAGAAGGGCGTTCTATTAAACATGAATCTGCAAACAGATTAACATGCGTCTGTGTTCCCCACGAAAGGCCTGCTGTGCAGGGCGCCTTGTGTGCTTTAGTTGCTAGGAAACCCCGGGCGTTGGTGGTCAGAGTCCCACTGGCCCCGTGTGTCCCCCCCTCCCGACGGGTCACGGTGCTTGGGGCTTGCGCATGGGCATCTGTGCCCATGAACCTTGTCACCCACGTGCCAGTGAACCGCCAGCTTGTGGCCGCCTGGTTTTCCACCGGTGGCAGTGATGGCCTTTGGGGCAGACCAAGGTGCCATGAGTCCCTGCTTCCCGTGGCCTGGGAGGGCCCTTGCACCTTCAGGTGGGGTGTAGTGCCAGACCTCTGGGAAGGCTGTCCTGCCGGCAGCACCCGTCAGCACCCACTCTGTGAATTTAATACAAGGCCTTTGCTTTGTGCATACGACTTCTGATTAATTTTCGTTTCCACCATCTGAAGTGGGCCTGGCTGCGCCTCAGGCCTCTGGTCTCTGGCTCAGAACCAGACAAGGCAAGGGATTTCCTGTTTTTCATTCTTGCACTTTTAATAAAATCGTAGGGGTTTCGAGTTTGCGATAGCAAAAGAAAACATTAATACTTTTTTGAAATTTTCTTGTTTTTTTCTCA